GTCAGGAGTTCGAAACTAGCCTGGCCAGTGTGGTGAAACCCTGTCTCTATTAAAAATATGAAAAAATTAGCCAGGCGTGGTGGTGGGCATCTGTAGTTCCAGCTACTTAGGAGGCTGAGGCAGAAGAATTGCTTGAACCTGGGCGACAGAGGTTGTAGTGAGCTGAGACTGCGCCACTGCACTCCAGCCTGGACGACAGAGCGAGACTCTGTCTCAAAAAAAAAAAAAAAAAAGGAAATTAACATTCATATGCCACTATTAGCCCATCTACAAAACCTTATTCAGATTTTGTCAGTTGTCCCAGTTATGTCCTTTAGAGGAAAAGAAGATCCCAGATTATGCATAACGTTCATTAGTCATGTCTCCTTAGTCTCTTTTAATCTGAAACAGTTCTTCAGTCTGTCTTTCCGTTGCATGGCCCTGACATTTCTAAAAAGCATAGGACATTCTGCAGACTGTCCTCAGTTGGATTTGCCTGATGTTCCCTCATGATTAGATTCCGGTTGTGCGTTTTTGACAGGAACACCAGGGAAGGGATGTTGTGTTCCTCTCGGTGTATCCTACCAGGAGGCACATGACGTCTGTTTGCCCCACTGCTGGTGATGGGAACTTTGATCACTCAATGAAGGTGGTGTCTGCCAGGTTCTCCACAGTGAAGTTATTGTTGTTGTTTTTTTTTTTCCTGCTATAATTAAGAAGTATCCTGTGGGGAGAGACTTTGAGATTGTAAATATCCTGTTAGTATTCAAACTTTTTTTTTTTTTTTTAGATGGGGTCTCTCTCTGTCACCCAGGATAGAGTGCAGTGGCACGATCTCGGCTCACTGCAAGTTGTGTCTCCCGGGTTCACGCCATTCTCCTGCCTCAGCCTCCTGAGTAGCTGGGACTACAGGCGCCCGCCACCACGCCCGGCTAATTTTTTTTTTTTTTTTTTGTATTTTTAGTAGAGACGGGGTTTCACCGTGTTAGCCAGGATGGTCTCGATTACCTGGCCTCGTGATCTGCCCGCCTCGGCCTCCCAAAGTGCTGGGATTACAGGCGTGAGCCACCGCTCCCGGAAGTATTCAAACTTTCATCCATTAGTTTGGGTACCCATTGATTCTTCCCTGAGTGGATGATGATGAAGATGATGATGGTTATCAAATGGTGATTTTCTAACTCCATACTCTTTTTCTACGTTTATTAGTTGAGTTTCTACCCTGTGGAAGAACTTTCCTTTCTCCCACACTTTTTTTTTTCTTAAAGTAGGGACTTGGGGATTGTTATGTTACACATTGGGTTGCAATCACTTACTGTCACTTAATTTTCTTGCTCACGTTGTCCCTGATGTGGCCACTGGGAGCCCCTCCAACCCACTCCTAGGTCATTTTGACACATCTTCCTTATTCTTTGAGCACAAGTAGATGCTCCGAGCTCATCTTGAACTTTTCCTGCTCCAGCCCAAGAATTGGCCATGTCTCCAAGGAGCCCCAGTTCCATTTTGTGGAGAATGGTTACACCAGACACGTCTTAAACTAAGAGAAAAAAAGAAAAGGAATGGATTCAGGGATCCTCTTTTTTCCTATTTCCCCCATTGTTTTATTAAGCACCTATTACATGTCAGATGTGGAGGACTCAGAGATGAATAGCACAGGGAACCTGATCTCATGCCACTCATAGCCTTGTGGTGGGGACAGACAAGCCCATAGATAACACCCAGGAATGAGAAGAATCTTCACCTTTCATAGGCTGCCTGATACAGCCCCCTGGCCATAGCACAATCCCCTTCTCCATTCTTGAAGCCACAGAGTGCAGTATTTCACAGCATAAACATTCCATTTGGGAACTGTGATAATCTTGAGAAAGATTTTCATTTATAGTGACCCCACCTCTCTTTCCTTATAGATTCCCCTCATTGCCCCTAATTCAACCCTGGAACTAGGTGGAACCCATAGAACCAAACCCACTTGCCTGTGGCAGGCAGGGTTTCATATAGCCGAGGATAGCTGCCTTGCCCTGCAACGGGACTTCTCTTCCCTGCACCCGTGAATGGTGTGTGTGTTCAGCCATTCCGATGAGGCTACAGCTTCTTTGTTGGTATCTCTCTTAGGAGATTCCCTGGAGTGGTTCCTAACATTATTCACGCAGACAGAGAAAGTGATGGGCTGTGGACCTGCTGAGCTCCAACAGGTACAGAGTAGTACTGTTGCCAAAGGCCCCATTATGGTCTTTGGCCACCATGCCAACTTCGGGCTTCCTCTGAGTTTGTCATCAAGTAAAACTCCTAGATATTTTGTTATTGTTGTTTGCATGAACTCTTATGACTCCAAGTCTCTTCCATCCTCTATTGGTTTAGCAGATTGCCTGAAGTTAAATGTAGGGCTTCATGTTTTTCCATCTAAAGTTTTGTTCTGTTAGTTTGGGCCTGTTGTTCCAACTCATGGAGATTTTTTTCCTCAGTCTTGATTCCACCGTTGAGCATTTTAATTGTTCCCTCGAGTCTGGTGTGCTCTGCAAGTGGACATGCCTGCATGGTCTTGTTCCTCAAGCTGTTGATTTCAGTCAGCCAAATAGGGACAAGACAGAGCCTTGTTGGCGTGTCCCGAGACACACGGACCTCTGTGTTGACGCTTAAAATAATGGCATCATTAGTCGGCTATAAAATTGGCCACAGTTTATTATCTGAAAGCCATTTTGCCATCCTGGATATAAAGAAATGATAAATTTTGTGCTACCTTATTAAGATAAAAAAGCAGACTTTATTGTATTTCTCAGATCATTAAGTCTAAGTAAGGGTATTTTTCGGTTTATTTTATGTGGGTTTTCTTACTGGACCTACAGCTAATCGCTAATTCCTCAGGATCATCCCACCCCTAAAATTCTTTTCCAGCAACTTGAATCTGTTTGAAAACTATGAAGAACTTACAGTATATGCTTTACAACATATTCTTGAAGTATTTCCATATCCATTAAGTCACTCTGACATTGTGACTTTCTCCAAAACGATGCACACACATCACTCTTTCCCCTTCTCTTGTTTTATATTACTTTATATTGCTTTTTATTTGAGTGTATTTGTGTGTGGTCTCTCTTCTCTACAAGAATGTAAGCCGAGACCTTTTAGCATGGATTCTGTAGCATCTGACTGACACATAGTACATGCTCAGTAAATGCTGAACGAATGAATATGTTTCCTGATCTGTAGGTTCTGGAACCTGCCTTTTGTCCTTCTTTAAAAATCAGGATATTGGACCTACATTTCAGTTCTTTGCAGCAGCTTCTCCTACCTCCTTTATCCTCTCTTGTCTGCCTAAAGATATCCAAGCAAATCAGTCTGCTTTGAACTGTTCCCCTCACCCCCATCACTCTCAAGCAAGAAAAGGGCGTTTGGGTGAGATGCCAGCGTTCTTTTGCATGAGCAGTCCTGGGATCCCATCACCTTAGGACAGTCCCTGGGTGCTTAAAGACTGAGTGTGAATGTGAGATGTAGGGATGTTCTAGTGTTCTCTTTTGAAAATTAGACATTAAAGAAAAACAGGCCAGGTGCGGTGGCTCACGCCTGTAATCCCAGCACTTTGGGAGGCCGAGGCGGGCAGATTGCCTGAGCTCAGGAGTTTGAGACCAGCCTGGCCAACATGGTGAAACCCCATCTATACTAAAACTACAAAAAGTTAGCCAGACGTGGTGGTGGTCGCCTGTAGGCCCAGCTACTCAGGAGGGTGAGGCAGGAGAATCGCTTGAGCCCAAGAGGCAGAGGTTGCAGTGAGCTGAGATCGCACCACTGCACTCCAGCCTGGGTGACAAAGGAAAACTGCCTGAAAGCATAGACTCCACACCCATACTCTCCGGTTTGTCAGTCAGGCTGCATAACTGGGCCACCTCAGTTTTCCCATTTCTAAAATGGGGATAAAAATAGTATCTATCTCCTAGTGTGGGTATGAGGATCAAAGTGATGCTGTACCCATGGGTCTTAACACAACACCTAACTCATTAAGTGATGACTTCCAGTATGATGGTTTTCAATTTTTTTCCTTTTTTTTTTTTTTTAAATAGACCAAGTCTCATTTTGTCACCCAGGCTGGAATGCAGTGGCCCGATCGTAGCTCACTGCAGCCTTGAACTCCTGGGCTCTAGCAATCCTACTGTCTCAATGATGGTTTTAATTTTAAAGAGCTTTGGGAAATAAAGGCACATAGGAGGAAATGAAGTCACCTATACCTCATTCCCTAGAATTCACAGTTGTAAAAATTGTAATATAAGTCTCTCCTGTTTTCCTCTCCATAATACCTATATGTGCTGTGTTCATTTAGCATCTGTATGATCATTTTCCCATGCTTATAAATAGTTTCTTTGAAGAAAGCATCTTTATAACAACATATGGAGCTCTGTGCACTGTAATTTATTTAGGGTCTGTTTTTGCCCAAATTTTTCCTCTTTTTTCCTGTTATGTTTTTCATGAATAAACTTAAATCTCCATGCATTGCTTGGGTTCTTTCCTTATGATGAATTCCTAGAACGGGGAATTGTTGAGTCAACGGGGAGGGATGTGCACTTCTGAGGCCTTTGATGTATGCTGCCTGGTCGCCTGTAGGAAGGCGGTATTCACTGCTTCTCCCTCCGGCAGAGCAGGGGATCACCCAGGGAATCAGGCATCCTTGCCTGCTGGCTGATGTCTCTTGAGTGATCCCGCATGGGATATTCTTGGAGGCAACAGTTTCTCACTGCCTCTATTCTCTCTTTGTTTTTCCTCCCTTCCCCTTTGTTTCCCTTCTTGGTTTCCTACCAGACAGCCTCTTGTGAAAGGACTGCCTAATTAACCCTGTGCTAATTAACAATTTAAAATTACACAGTGCGACTGTTCATGTTTCATTCTCCGGGAGCTGGAGCAACAGCAGGAGCCCCCTCCCCTTCGTCATAACTGCACCCCTCCCACCCCAGCTTCCCTGAAACTGTTGCATTTTACCCAGTTCTGCCTCAAGGGAACAGGATAAAACTGTCATCAGCACATGTTTTTAAAGAGGGAGATGAACGTTTTGATTAATAGGGAGATACAGGGTAACAGGGTAGAGTTTTATCCTTTTAAACAATCTTTGAAAAGTAAAGATTGACATTTGCAAAGATGCAGTGGGCTTTACAGGTGGTTCCAAGGGAGCTTGGAAGATGAGCAGGAGTTGGGGGATACTTGATGAAGGTGCTGGAATTCTTCTGTACAAGATTACCTTTCAGATGGCAGATTTAAGTGCTAAGCAGACAGTGAGCCAGCTAGGTCATTCCTATCTTCCCTTTAACTTTCTCACTGGAGAGATGTGCTCTATTAAAATCTAACTGAATTCTTGAAGCCCATATGTTGAGTGCAACATTGGGGGTTGTGAGCAGAATACCTGGACATTTTTTAGAGGGAGTTCCGGGTGCCACCAGCAGAGAAGCGGGCTGCAGGAAGGGAGGAGGGGTGTGAACCTGTACCAGCTAGCCCTGGCACTAGGGAAGTACTGGGAAGGGGCACAGAACGTGGAGGGAGCCTGAAGAGAGGTGTGCGTGTCAGGCTGGCAGGGCTGCTTGGAAAAGTGCGGGGACCCACTGGGTTCCCAGGCTGCCCTCTGTAACTGAAGATCATTGATTTTACGGGAAACCGTGTTTACAGACAGAGTGCTGATCGACCTGCCGAGTTGACTTCTGCCTCCTTAAGTAAGAACTACCTTTTTCTTATTGACTGGCTGATAAACAGAGCGAGAGAGAGCCGGCTGTTGCGGGGGAGTGGTAGATGCCCTGAGACCCTTGAGCCACAGGATGTGGCGGATTGGGGAGACTTCTTTACCTCTGTGCGCGCGTCCCCCTCTTCTCCATCTCCATCCCTGCACCTCCCAGGGACCACAGGGAATCTAAGACTGACCTTCCCTGGTTACCTAGCAATACAGGTACCAAGGACAGAAGAGCTGTGCTTGGTACCTGTATTGGTGAAGATGGAGTGAAGCAGAGAGTGTCTTAAGTTTAATGCATGGTCCCTGAGGATGGTGTGAAAATGCAGATTCTGATGGGGCAGGAGGAGACAGTGCATGTCTCTTAAGCTCCCCGGAGAGGATAATGCTTCAAGTCCACAAACCACGCTTGTTTGGCAAGGCTGCAAACGGGCCTGTTTGTCACAGCTGGTGCGCATGGAAAGGAGGCCCAGGGGAGGTAGCTTGGGTCCTGCAGTGGGTTCCTCCTCTCCGACCCGTGTCCTCATGGCTGCTGCTCCCCGTGAATGGGTGGGCTCTAGTGTCACCACCACAGGGTCACCAGCCACCATCATAGGTGGGTACAGTGTCATTCTTTCCTGACATCTTCCGCTTTGGAGTAGAAAACAAAGTAAGGGAGGTTTTAAAAGTCCCAGCCTCTTGGCTGGATAGTTTGTGGAAGAGGAGGAGGAATAAGAGGAGAACGGAGCAAGAGAAGCCCACCAATTAATTGGTAAACGCTTGCAGGTTTCTCTGGCCCAGCCCAGGCTGGAGAGGAGATTGGCTTTGCTGTCGATAAACAAGTCCCTGGTGCAGCATCAAAGCTGTTCTGCTTTATCAATCGTGGCCCCCCCTTCCCGCATGTTCCTGTAACTTACCAAGCATTTATGACATTGATTTTACAATCGGGCTGTTAACCCTCCCGCCCCTTCAGGCCTGCCAACCTTTTTGGCCCAAGCTATCAATCAGATGTCATCCAGCCAATCAGAAGCATCCCTAAGAAGAGCCGCCCTGCAGTCTCACCTGTATCCCGGCTCAGCCTTGCGAGGAAGTCCCATTGCGTTTGCTGTTTGGTTTGGTTTGGTTTGGTTTGGTTTGGTTTGGTTTGGTTTGGTTTACTGTAGTCATCTCTGTTTTAAGTCAGTATGTCCTTTCTAAGGCTCATGGAACTTTGTGGTTGCAAAATCTGAAGTTATAAATGGAGAGATAGGGGTATGTGTTTGCATGTGTGTATTAGACACATCATAGCTTTATTCTTCCAAAAAGTTATTTCTCCCTGAGACTTCTGGTAAACCTGCCTTCCCCAGTTTTTCCCGAGGGGGAGCTGTTGTCTCATTGTGCAGTCAATAATCAAGAAATGAAAAAAAAAAAAGATTGAGAAGATAGGGGCTGTCAGGGAGGGAAGTGAGATCAAACCTGGCCGAAACCTTCACCGGCTGAGTGTGAATGAGATGGTGGGTGGAGGAGCAGCCACATGTTCTCCAGGAGGAGCAGCAGGGGAATGGTGGCTGGGGACCTACGGGCAAAGGATCAGGGCTCTGCGAGGTGCTGAGCTGCCTGTAGGAGCAGGGCCAGACGGAATGATCGCCCCTGCGATGATATTACTGCAGGAGCAGAGCGGCCGTGATCCGATGCCTCCCTCCCCAGGGACATGAGGTCTCAGAGGGCACATTCAGCTCAGTGGCACTTTGGAGTCGGAAATGGAAAAGCCCCAGGGCTGAACGACAGCTGGTTGGGTAGCGACTAATAACTAAGAGGCAGGTGTGGAGCTGGGGCTCGCCGAGCCCAGCTGCCGTCTCGGCTTGCTGCTCAGATCCTTGATAGCAAAAACCACCAGGCACGTGGGGAACGCACTCCCTCCAGCCAGGGCCAGATAGAAGCTGCTGGAGGGGGTGTTGGCAGATCCAGAGTCTGGTCCATTCCTGCTGGAAATACCAAGCTCACGTTTTGCACCTACGTAGTTTTAGTCTGAAGTCAGCTAGAGTCACAGGCCAGGGAGCTTGACTGGTATGGGTGGAGGAGACAGGAATCTGGGGACCCATCTTTTCTTCTGTTTCATGGTGGTGAGATTAGCACTGAGCCAGTTTTTAGATTGAAGCCCCTCTGTTTTACTGCTTGTAAAATGGGACTGACGCCTCCCAGATCTGGAGAGGACTTTTCGGAGTGTGTCTAGTCCTGTACACCTGCCCTGTGAACCTCAGGGTCCTCACCCGCCTTCTTTGAACTTCTCAAACTAGAACCATGGTCAGTAAAAGCGACGGCTGCAATTGTTCTAAATCCATGAGCGTTATCCCACTTTACCGTCCTTTTTCCAGGGACATTGAACCTCCCTCTTCTCAGCCCTCCCCTGTGTTCCCCTGACCCACAGACAGTGCGCGGAGTCGGGGCTGACTTCGTGTGAGCTGTCCATAAGTGGTAGGGCTGTGGCTGTGACCTCGTAGAGGGCTGGAGAGATGACGCGTCCGTTCTCCACTGTGGCCCATCGAAGCTATGCTGGCAAAGAATGGAAATTCCCGCTAGTCTTCAGGGGCAGAGCGGTGACAATTCGAAGCCGAAGAGGGCTGTTCCTGGCCTTCTTTCCCCATATCCCTCGCTCAGGCTGTTGACCCGGCCATGCCACCCCTGTGTGCTGGACCGTGTGGGGCAGTGTCCCCAGGCCCGCCCTCCGCCCTGTGTCTCTGTGTTGTGGACAGAAGCCTCTTAGAGCGCTCCGTGCGGTAGGACCTCAGCCTCGGCCCTCCTAACCTCTTTCCTTTCTCTCTCTCTTTCCCCTCTCTCCCTCCTCCCCCCTTGCCTCTGCCCTTCAGGTCCGAGCCTCCGTACTGGGTGCAATGAAAGCTCCACGCAGGCCTTACCATGGAAGGCTGTGACTCGCCCGTCGTCTCGGGGAAGGACAATGGGTGCGGTATCCCTCAGCACCAGCAATGGACTGAACTCAACAGCACCCACCTCCCTGACAAACCCAGTAGCATGGAGCAGTCCACAGGCGAGAGCCACGGGCCCTTGGACAGCCTGAGGGCCCCCTTCAATGAGCGCCTCGCGGAGAGCACCGCGTCGGCCGGGCCCCCCTCCGAGCCCGCCAGCAAGGAGGTCACCTGCAACGAATGTTCGGCCTCCTTTGCCAGCCTCCAGACCTACATGGAGCACCACTGCCCCAGCGCGCGCCCCCCGCCACCCCTGAGAGAGGAGAGCGCCAGCGACACCGGTGAGGAGGGGGACGAGGAGAGTGACGTGGAGAACCTGGCCGGGGAGATCGTCTACCAGCCGGACGGCTCCGCGTACATTGTGGAGAGCCTGAGCCAGCTGACCCAGGGCGGGGGCGCCTGTGGGAGTGGCAGTGGCAGTGGGCCTCTCCCCTCGCTTTTCCTGAACTCTCTCCCTGGCGCGGGGGGCAAGCAAGGGGACCCTTCGTGTGCTGCACCCGTGTACCCGCAGATCATCAACACTTTCCACATAGCCTCATCCTTCGGGAAATGGTTTGAGGGCCCAGACCAGGCTTTCCCGAATACCTCAGCCCTGGCGGGGCTCAGCCCCGTCCTGCACAGCTTCCGCGTGTTTGACGTGCGACACAAAAGCAACAAGGATTACCTGAACAGCGACGGTTCTGCCAAAAGCTCCTGCGTATCCAAAGATGTTCCCAACAATGTGGACCTGTCCAAATTCGATGGCTTTGTGCTCTATGGCAAGAGGAAGCCCATCCTGATGTGTTTCTTGTGCAAACTCTCCTTTGGGTACGTCCGTTCGTTTGTGACCCACGCGGTGCATGACCATCGAATGACCCTGAGCGAAGACGAGCGGAAAATTCTTAGCAATAAGAACATCTCCGCTATCATCCAAGGGATCGGCAAAGACAAGGAACCCCTTGTAAGTTTTCTGGAACCAAAAAACAAAAACTTTCAACACCCTTTAGTTTCCACAGCTAACCTCATAGGCCCCGGACACAGTTTTTATGGTAAATTTAGTGGCATTCGAATGGAAGGGGAGGAAGCTCTCCCAGCGGGCTCCGCCGCTGGCCCCGAGCAGCCCCAGGCTGGTCTCTTGACCCCCAGCACCCTGTTGAACCTTGGCGGGCTCACCAGCTCGGTACTGAAGACCCCCATTACCTCAGTCCCCCTGGGGCCTCTGGCTTCCAGTCCTACCAAATCCTCAGAGGGCAAGGACTCTGGGGCGGCAGAAGGAGAGAAGCAGGAAGTGGGCGACGGGGATTGCTTCTCTGAGAAGGTAGAGCCAGCCGAAGAGGAGGCGGAGGAGGAAGAGGAGGAGGAAGAGGCGGAGGAGGAGGAGGAAGAAGAGGAGGAGGAAGAAGAGGAGGAGGAAGACGAGGGTTGCAAAGGACTCTTTCCAAGCGAGTTGGATGAGGAACTGGAGGACAGGCCCCATGAGGAGCCTGGGGCCGCAGCAGGTAGTAGCAGCAAAAAGGACCTTGCTCTCTCAAACCAAAGCATTTCTAACTCCCCCTTAATGCCTAACGTGCTCCAGACCCTGTCGAGGGGCACAGCTTCTACTAGTTCTAATTCTGCTTCTTCCTTTGTTGTCTTTGATGGTGCGAACAGGAGGAATCGTTTAAGCTTTAACAGTGAGGGCGTCAGGGCCAATGTGGCAGAGGGCGGCAGGAGGCTGGACTTCGCTGACGAAAGTGCCAATAAAGACAATGCCACAGCACCAGAACCAAATGAAAGCACAGAGGGTGACGATGGGGGCTTCGTTCCCCATCACCAGCACGCTGGCTCCCTCTGCGAGCTTGGGGTTGGGGAGTGCCCCTCGGGGAGTGGCGTGGAGTGCCCCAAATGCGACACGGTCCTGGGCTCCTCCCGCTCGCTGGGCGGCCACATGACCATGATGCATTCTCGTAACTCGTGTAAGACACTCAAGTGCCCCAAGTGCAACTGGCACTATAAGTACCAGCAGACCCTGGAGGCACACATGAAGGAGAAGCACCCGGAGCCGGGGGGCTCCTGTGTCTACTGCAAAAGCGGGCAGCCCCACCCCCGGCTGGCACGAGGCGAGAGCTACACGTGTGGTTACAAGCCTTTCCGCTGCGAGGTGTGTAACTACTCCACAACTACCAAAGGCAACCTCAGTATTCATATGCAGTCTGACAAGCATCTCAACAACATGCAGAACCTGCAGAATGGAGGGGGGGAGCAGGTCTTCAGCCACACTGCCGGGGCGGCGGCGGCGGCGGTGGCTGCGGCGGCGGCGGCAGCCAATATCAGTAGCTCCTGCGGGGCCCCCTCGCCGACCAAACCAAAAACCAAACCCACCTGGCGGTGCGAGGTGTGTGATTATGAGACCAACGTGGCCAGGAACCTCCGCATTCACATGACCAGTGAGAAGCACATGCATAACATGATGTTACTGCAACAGAACATGACCCAGATCCAACACAACCGCCACCTGGGCCTCGGCAGCCTGCCCTCACCCGCCGAGGCCGAGCTCTACCAATACTACCTGGCCCAGAACATGAACCTGCCCAACCTGAAGATGGACAGTGCTGCCTCGGACGCCCAGTTCATGATGAGCGGATTCCAGCTGGATCCCGCCGGGCCCATGGCCGCCATGACGCCTGCTCTAGGTGAGGATGACTACGTGTTTGTCTGTTTTCATGTCTGACTCTCTCCTTCTCTCCTTCCCTGCAGTGGGCGGTGAGATCCCCCTAGACATGCGGCTCGGGGGCGGGCAGCTGGTGTCAGAGGAGCTGATGAACCTGGGCGAGAGCTTCATCCAGACCAACGACCCGTCGCTGAAGCTCTTCCAGTGCGCCGTCTGCAACAAGTTCACGACGGACAACCTGGACATGCTGGGCCTGCACATGAACGTGGAGCGCAGCCTGTCGGAGGACGAGTGGAAGGCGGTGATGGGGGACTCATACCAGTGCAAGCTCTGCCGCTACAACACCCAGCTCAAGGCCAACTTCCAGCTGCACTGCAAGACAGACAAGCACGTGCAGAAGTACCAGCTGGTGGCCCACATCAAGGAGGGCGGCAAGGCCAACGAGTGGAGGCTCAAGTGTGTGGCCATCGGCAACCCCGTGCACCTCAAGTGCAACGCCTGTGACTACTACACCAACAGCCTGGAGAAGCTGCGGCTGCACACGGTCAACTCCAGGCACGAGGCCAGCCTGAAGTTGTACAAGGTAAGGCCCAGCTCCTTATGGCTCAGGCGCTCCAAGGCATGTCTTTCTCTTTTGTTACTTGCAGCACCTGCAGCAGCATGAGAGTGGTGTAGAAGGTGAGAGCTGCTACTACCACTGCGTTCTGTGCAACTACTCCACCAAGGCCAAGCTCAACCTCATCCAGCATGTGCGCTCCATGAAGCACCAGCGAAGCGAGAGCCTGCGAAAGCTGCAGCGGCTGCAGAAGGGCCTTCCAGAGGAGGACGAGGACCTGGGGCAGATCTTCACCATCCGCAGGTGCCCCTCCACGGACCCAGGTGAGTGGTCTCACAGGCATGGGAGGCCCAGGACCCTTGACATGTTTTTCTTCTGTTTCAGAAGAAGCCATTGAAGATGTTGAAGGACCCAGTGAAACAGCTGCTGATCCAGAGGAGCTTGCTAAGGACCAAGAGGGCGGAGGTGAGAAAGACCAGGGCAAGTGGACAGGTAGTTGCTGTATTGCATCTTCTACTTTCTCTTTTAGCATCGTCCAGCCAAGCAGAGAAGGAGCTGACAGATTCTCCTGCAACCTCCAAACGCATCTCCTTCCCAGGTAGCTCAGAGTCTCCCCTCTCTTCGAAGCGACCAAAAACAGCTGAGGAGATCAAACCGGAGCAGGTGAGGCTGGAAGGGACTCTGCTGGTGGGGAGGTTGCTCAAAGCAGTGGGTGTGTTCCCCACAGATGTACCAGTGTCCCTACTGCAAGTACAGTAATGCCGATGTCAACCGGCTCCGGGTGCATGCCATGACGCAGCACTCGGTGCAACCCATGCTTCGCTGCCCCCTGTGCCAGGACATGCTCAACAACAAGATCCACCTCCAGCTGCACCTCACCCACCTCCACAGCGTGGCACCTGACTGCGTGGAGAAGCTCATTATGACGGTAAGGCAGCCAGGAGCAGCACCCTGTGGTCTTCCATTTGACTCTCCTTGCTCTTGCTCCTCAGGTGACCACCCCTGAGATGGTGATGCCAAGCAGCATGTTCCTCCCAGCAGCTGTTCCAGATCGAGATGGGAATTCCAATTTGGAAGAGGCAGGAAAGCAGCCTGGTCAGTATCATTATTCTTGACCCCAAGAAATTTTTGGGTTTGATTTTTTTTTTTTTTTTAACAGAAACCTCAGAGGATCTGGGAAAGAACATCTTGCCATCCGCAAGCACAGAGCAAAGCGGAGATTTGAAACCATCCCCTGCTGACCCAGGCTCTGTGAGAGAAGACTCAGGCTTCATCTGCTGGAAGAAGGGGTGCAACCAGGTTTTCAAAACTTCTGCTGCCCTTCAGACGCATTTTAATGAAGTGCATGCCAAGAGGCCTCAGCTGCCGGTGTCAGATCGCCATGTGTACAAGTACCGCTGTAATCAGTGTAGCCTGGCCTTCAAGACCATTGAAAAGTTGCAGCTCCATTCTCAGTACCATGTGATCAGAGCTGCCACCATGTGCTGTCTTTGTCAGCGCAGTTTCCGAACTTTCCAGGCTCTGAAGAAGCACCTTGAGACAAGCCACCTGGAGCTGAGTGAGGCTGACATCCAACAGCTTTATGGTGGCCTGCTGGCCAATGGGGACCTCCTGGCAATGGGAGACCCCACTCTGGCAGAGGACCATACCATAATTGTTGAGGAAGACAAGGAGGAAGAGAGTGACTTGGAAGATAAACAGAGCCCAACGGGCAGTGACTCTGGGTCAGTACAAGAAGACTCGGGCTCAGAGCCAAAGAGAGCTCTGCCTTTCAGAAAAGGTCCCAATTTTACTATGGAAAAGTTCCTAGACCCTTCTCGCCCTTACAAGTGTACCGTCTGCAAGGAATCTTTCACTCAAAAGAATATCCTGCTAGTACACTACAATTCTGTCTCCCACCTGCATAAGTTAAAGAGAGCCCTTCAAGAATCAGCAACCGGTCAGCCAGAACCCACCAGCAGCCCAGACAACAAACCTTTTAAGTGTAACACTTGTAATGTGGCCTACAGCCAGAGTTCCACTCTGGAGATCCATATGAGGTCTGTGTTACATCAAACCAAGGCCCGGGCAGCCAAGCTGGAGGCTGCAAGTGGCAGCAGCAATGGGACTGGGAACAGCAGCAGTATTTCCTTGAGCTCCTCCACGCCAAGTCCTGTGAGCACCAGTGGCAGTAACACCTTTACCACCTCCAATCCAAGCAGTGCTGGCATTGCTCCAAGCTCTAACTTACTAAGCCAAGTGCCCACTGAGAGTGTAGGGATGCCACCCCTGGGGAATCCTATTGGTGCCAACATTGCTTCCCCTTCAGAGCCCAAAGAGGCCAATCGGAAGAAACTGGCAGATATGATTGCATCCAGGCAGCAGCAACAACAGCAGCAGCAACAGCAACAACAACAACAACAACAACAACAACAAGCACAAACGCTGGCCCAGGCCCAGGCTCAAGTTCAAGCTCACCTGCAGCAGGAGCTGCAGCAACAGGCTGCCCTGATCCAGTCTCAGCTGTTTAACCCCACCCTCCTTCCTCACTTCCCCATGACAACTGAGACCCTGCTGCAACTACAGCAGCAGCAGCACCTCCTCTTCCCTTTCTACATCCCCAGTGCTGAGTTCCAGCTTAACCCCGAGGTGAGCTTGCCAGTGACCAGTGGGGCACTGACACTGACTGGGACAGGCCCAGGCCTGCTGGAAGATCTGAAGGCTCAGGTTCAGGTCCCACAGCAGAGCCATCAGCAGATCTTGCCGCAGCAGCAGCAGAACCAACTCTCTATAGCCCAGAGTCACTCTGCCCTCCTTCAGCCAAGCCAGCACCCCGAAAAGAAGAACAAATTGGTCATCAAAGAAAAGGAAAAAGAAAGCCAGAGAGAGAGGGACAGCGCCGAGGGGGGAGAGGGCAACACCGGTCCGAAGGAAACACTGCCAGATGCCTTGAAGGCCAAAGAGAAGAAAGAGTTGGCACCAGGGGGTGGTTCTGAGCCTTCCATGCTCCCTCCACGCATTGCTTCAGATGCCAGAGGGAACGCCACCAAGGCCCTGCTGGAGAACTTTGGCTTTGAGTTGGTCATCCAGTATAATGAGAACAAGCAGAAGGTGCAGAAAAAGAATGGGAAGACTGACCAGGGAGAGAACCTGGAAAAGCTCGAGTGTGACTCCTGCGGCAAGTTGTTTTCCAACATCTTGATTTTAAAGAGTCATCAAGAGCACGTTCATCAGAATTACTTTCCTTTCAAACAGCTCGAGAGGTTTGCCAAACAGTACAGAGACCACTACGATAAACTGTACCCACTGAGGCCCCAGACCCCAGAGCCACCACCACCTCCCCCTCCACCCCCTCCACCCCCACTTCCGGCAGCGCCGCCTCAGCCGGCGTCCACACCAGCCATCCCCGCATCAGCCCCACCCATCACCTCACCTACAATTGCACCGGCCCAGCCATCAGTGCCGCTCACCCAGCTCTCCATGCCGATGGAGCTGCCCATCTTCTCGCCGCTGATGATGCAGACGATGCCGCTGCAGACCTTGCCGGCTCAGCTACCCCCGCAGCTGGGACCTGTGGAGCCTCTGCCTGCGGACCTGGCCCAACTCTACCAGCATCAGCTCAATCCAACCCTGCTCCAGCAGCAGAACAAGAGGCCTCGCACCAGGATCACAGATGATCAGCTCCGAGTCTTGCGGCAATATTTTGACATTAACAACTCCCCCAGTGAAGAGCAAATAAAAGAGATGGCAGACAAGTCCGGGTTGCCCCAGAAAGTGATCAAGCACTGGTTCAGGAACACTCTCTTCAAAGAGAGGCAGCGTAACAAGGACTCCCCTTACAACTTCAGTAATCCTCCTATCACCAGCCTGGAGGAGCTCAAGATTGACTCCCGGCCCCCTTCGCCGGAACCTCCAAAGCAGGAGTACTGGGGAAGCAAGAGGTCTTCAAGAACAAGGTTTACGGACTACCAGCTGAGGGTCTTACAGGACTTCTTCGATGCCAATGCTTACCCAAAGGATGATGAATTTGAGCAACTCTCTAATTTACTGAACCTTCCAACCCGAGTGATAGTGGTGTGGTTTCAGAATGCCCGACAGAAGGCCAGGAAGAATTATGAGAATCAGGGAGAGGGCAAAGATGGAGAGCGGCGTGAGCTTACAAATGATAGATACATTCGAACAAGCAACTTGAACTACCAGTGCAAAAAATGTAGCCTGGTGTTTCAGCGCATCTTTGATCTCATCAAGCACCAGAAGAAGCTGTGTTACAAGGATGAGGATGAGGAGGGGCAGGACGACAGCCAAAATGAGGATTCCATGGATGCCATGGAAATCCTGACGCCTACCAGCTCATCCTGCAGTACCCCGATGCCCTCACAGGCTTACAGCGCCCCAGCACCATCAGCCAATAATACAGCTTCCTCCGCTTTCTTGCAGCTTACAGCGGAGGCTGAGGAACTGGCCACCTTCAATTCAAAAACAGAGGCAGGCGATGAGAAACCAAAGCTGGCGGAAGCTCCCAGTGCACAGCCAAACCAAACCCAAGAAAAGCAAGGACAACCAAAGCCAGAGCTGCAGCAGCAAGAGCAGCCCGAGCAGAAGACCAACACTCCCCAGCAGAAGCTCCCCCAGCTGGTGTCCCTGCCTTCGTTGCCACAGCCTCCTCCACAAGCGCCCCCTCCACAGTGCCCCTTACCCCAGTCGAGCCCCAGTCCTTCCCAGCTCTCCCACCTGCCCCTCAAGCCCCTCCACACATCAACTCCTCAACAGCTCGCAAACCTACCTCCTCAGCTAATCCCCTACCAGTGTGACCAGTGTAAGTTGGCATTTCCGTCATTTGAGCACTGGCAGGAGCATCAGCAGCTCCACTTCCTGAGCGCGCAGAACCAGTTCATCCACCCCCAGTTTTTGGACAGGTCCCTGGATATGCCTTTCATGCTCTTTGATCCCAGTAACCCACTCCTGGCCAGCCAGCTGCTCTCTGGGGCCATACCTCAGATTCCAGCAAGCTCAGCCACTTCTCCTTCAACTCCAACCTCCACAATGAACACTCTCAAGAGGAAGCTGGAGGAAAAGGCCAGTGCAAGCCCTGGCGAAAACGACAGTGGGACAGGAGGAGAAGAGCCTCAGAGAGACAAGCGTTTGAGAACAACCATCACACCGGAACAACTAGAAATTCTCTACCAGAAGTATCTACTGGATTCCAATCCGACTCGAAAGATGTTGGATCACATTGCACACGAGGTGGGCTTGAAGAAACGTGTGGTACAAGTCTGGTTTCAGAACACCCGAGCTCGGGAAAGGAAAGGACAGTTCCGGGCTGTAGGCCCAGCGCAGGCCCACAGGAGATGCCCTTTTTGCAGAGCGCTCTTCAAAGCCAAGACTGCTCTTGAGGCTCATATCCGGTCCCGTCACTGGCATGAAGCCAAGAGAGCTGGCTACAACCTAACTCTGTCTGCGATGCTCTTAGACTGTGATGGGGGACTCCAGATGAAAGGAGATATTTTTGACGGAACTAGCTTTTCCCACCTACCCCCAAGCAGTAGTGATGGTCAGGGTGTCCCCCTCTCACCTGTGAGTAAAACCATGGAATTGTCACCCAGAACTCTTCTAAGCCCTTCCTCCATTAAGGTGGAAGGGATTGAAGACTTTGAAAGCCCCTCCATGTCCTCAGTTAATCTAAACTTTGACCAAACTAAGCTGGACAACGATGACTGTTCCTCTGTCAACACAGCAATCACAGATACCACAACTGGAGACGAGGGCAACGCAGATAACGACAGTGCAACGGGAATAGCAACTGAAACCAAATCCTCTTCTGCACCCAACGAAGGGTTGACCAAAGCGGCCATGATGGCAATGTCTGAGTATGAAGATCGGTTGTCATCTGGTCTGGTCAGCCCGGCCCCGAGCTTTTATAGCAAGGAATATGACAATGAAGGTACAGTGGACTACAGTGAAACCTCAAGCCTTGCAGATCCCTGCTCCCCGAGTCCTGGTGCGAGTGGATCTGCAGGCAAATCTGGTGACAGCGGAGATCGGCCTGGGCAGAAACGTTTTCGCACTCAAATGACCAATCTGCAGCTGAAGGTCCTCAAGTCATGCTTTAATGACTACAGGACACCCACTATGCTAGAATGTGAGGTCCTGGGCAATGACATTGGACTGCCAAAGAGAGTCGTTCAGGTCTGGTTCCAGAATGCCCGGGCAAAAGAAAAGAAGTCCAAGTTAAGCATGGCCAAGCATTTTGGTATAAACCAAACGAGTTATGAGGGACCCAAAACAGAGTGCACTTTGTGTGGCATCAAGTACAGCGCTCGGCTGTCTGTACGTGACCATATCTTTTCCCAACAGCATATCTCCAAAGTTAAAGACACCATTGGAAGCCAGCTGGACAAGGAGAAAGAATACTTTGACCCAGCCACCGTACGTCAGTTGATGGCTCAACAAGAGTTGGACCGGATTAAAAAGGCCAACGAGGTCCTTGGACTGGCAGCTCAGCAGCAAGGGATGTTTGACAACACCCCTCTTCAGGCCCTTAACCTTCCTACAGCATATCCAGCGCTCCAGGGCATTCCTCCTGTGTTGCTCCCGGGCCTCAACAGCCCCTCCTTGCCAGGCTTTACTCCATCCAACACAGGTGGGTTCTGCTCTAGGCGATTGTTTCAGGGCTGACCGGTGATTTCTGTCTCCATTCCTTTCAGCTTTAACGTCTCCTAAGCCGAACTTGATGGGTCTGCCCAGCACAACTGTTCCTTCCCCTGGCCTCCCCACTTCTGGATTACCAAATAAACCGTCCTCAGCGTCGCTGAGCTCCCCAACCCCAGCACAAGCCACGATGGCGATGGGCCCTCAGCAACCCCCCCAGCAGCAGCAGCAGCAGCAGCAACCACAGGTGCAGCAGCCTCCCCCGCCGCCAGCAGCCCAGCCGCCACCCACACCACAGCTCCCACTGCAACAGCAGCAGCAACGCAAGGACAAAGACAGTGAGAAAGTAAAGGAGAAGGAAAAGGCACACAAAGGGAAAGGGGAACCCCTGCCTGTCCCCAAGAAGGAGAAAGGAGAGGCCCCCACGGCAACTGCAGCCACGATCTCAGCCCCGCTGCCCACCATGGAGTATGCGGTAGACCCTGCACAGCTGCAGGCCCTGCAGGCCGCGTTGACTTCGGACCCCACAGCATTGCTCACAAGCCAGTTCCTTCCTTACTTTGTACCAGGCTTTTCTCCTTATTATGCTCCCCAGATCCCTGGCGCCCTGCAGAGCGGGTACCTGCAGCCTATGTATGGCATGGAAGGCCTGTTCCCCTACAGCCCTGCACTGTCGCAGGCCCTGATGGGGCTGTCCCCAGGCTCCCTACTGCAGCAGTACCAGCAATACCAGCAGAGTCTGCAGGAGGCAATTCAGCAGCAGCAGCAGCGGCAACTACAGCAGCAGCAGCAGCAAAAAGTGCAGCAGCAGCAGCCCAAAGCAAGCCAAACCCCAGTCCCCCCCGGGGCTCCTTCCCCAGACAAAGACCCTGCCAAAGAATCCCCCAAACCAGAAGAACAGAAAAACACCCCCCGTGAGGTGTCCCCCCTCCTGCCGAAACTCCCTGAAGAGCCAGAAGCAGAAAGCAAAAGTGCGGACTCCCTCTACGACCCCTTCATTGTTCCAAAGGTGCAGTACAAGTTGGTCTGCCGCAAGTGCCAGGCGGGCTTCAGCGACGAGGAGGCAGCGAGGAGCCACCTGAAGTCCCTCTGCTTCTTCGGCCAGTCTGTGGTGAACCTGCAAGAGATGGTGCTTCACGTCCCCACCGGCGGCGGCGGCGGTGGCAGTGGCGGCGGCGGCGGCGGTGGCGGCGGCGGCGGCGGCGGCGGCTCGTACCACTGCCTGGCGTGCGAGAGCGCGCTCTGTGGGGAGGAAGCTCTGAGTCAACATCTCGAGTCGGCCTTGCACAAACACAGAACAATCACGAGAGCAGCAAGAAACGCCAAAGAGCACCCTAGTTTATTACCTCACTCTGCCTGCTTCCCCGATCCTAGCACCGCATCTACCTCGCAGTCTGCCGCTCACTCAAACGACAGCCCCCCTCCCCCGTCGGCCGCCGCCCCCTCCTCCGCTTCCCCCCACGCCTCCAGGAAGTCTTGGCCGCAAGTGGTCTCCCGGGCTTCGGCAGCGAAGCCCCCTTCTTTTCCTCCTCTCTCCTCATCTTCAACGGTTACCTCAAGTTCATGCAGCACCTCAGGGGTTCAGCCCTCGATGCCAACAGACGACTATTCGGAGGAGTCTGACACGGATCTCAGCCAAAAGTCCGACGGACCGGCGAGCCCGGTGGAGGGTCCCAAAGACCCCAGCTGCCCCAAGGACAGTGGTCTGACCAGTGTAGGAACGGACACCTTCAGATTGTAAGCTTTGAAGATGAACAATACAAACAAATGAATTTAAATACAAAAATTAATAACAAACCAATTTCAAAAATAGACTAACTGCAATTCCAAAGCTTCTAACCAAAAAACAAAAAAAAAAAAAAAAAGAAAAAAAAGAAAAAGCGTGGGTTGTTTTCCCATATACCTATCTATGCCGGTGATTTTACATTCTTGTCTTTTTCTTTTCTTTTAATATTAAAAAAAAAAAAAAAGCCCTAACCCTGTTACATTGTGTCCTTTTGAAGGTACTATTGGTCTGGGAAACAGAAGTCCGCAGGGCCTCCCTAATGTCTTTGGAGCTTAAACCCCTTGTATATTTGCCCCTTTTCAATAAACGCCCCACGCTGATAGCACAGAGGAGCCCGGCATGCACTGTATGGGAAAGCAGTCCACCTTGTTACAGTTTTAAATTTCTTGCTATCTTAGCATTCAGATACCAATGGCTTGCTAAAAGAAAAAAAGAAATGTAATGTCTTTTTATTCTCAGGTCAATCGCTCACACTTTGTTTTCAGAATCATTGTTTTATATATTATTGTTTTTTCAGTTTTTTTTTTTTTTTTTGTTCCAGAAAAGATTTTTTGTTTTGTTAACTTAAAAATGGGCAGAAAGTATTCAAGAAAAACAATGTGAACTGCTTTAGCTTTCTGGGGATTTTTAAGGATAGCTTTTCTGCTGAAGCCAATTTCAAGGGGAAAAGTTAAGCACTCCCACTTTCAAAAAAAAAAAAAAATAATAACCCACACACACAAAGAGTGTTGAGGACTTGTAGCTTAAAAAAAATAAGTTTTAAAAACTGACTTTCTGTATTTATGATAGATATGACCATTTTTGGTGTTGAGTAGATTGTTGCATTGGAAATGAACTGAAGCAGTATGGTAGATTTAAAAGGAAAAAAAAAAAAAAACCTTTTGTGTACATTTAGCTTTTTGTATGGTCCAGCTGACAGCTCCTCATTTGATGTTGTCTTGTTCATTCCTAGCAGATGATAGATTGCAATCCGTTGATTCGCCTAAGCTTTTCTCCCCTTGTCCCTTAATTCCACTTTCTCTTTCTTGTCCCTTAATTCCACTTTCTCTTTCCTTCTCCCACCTCCCGTCCTATAATCTCCCACTTAAGGTAGCTGCCTTCATTTCTTAGAGGGAGCTGCAGAATTATTTTATAAAACTAAAGAAAGAATTTCAAGGGATTCTAGGGGTCATTAGGATCCTCACAGATTATTTTTGGTTGGGGAGTTGAAACTTTTTAAAGGCATATAATTCTAGTTACCTGTGTCTGTTAGCTTTGTGCATTTATTTTTTATTTATCCTTCTTTTGGCTTTTTTTTCTTTGTACCCCTTCTTTTCCTCCTTGTTTGGTAGGAGCTTCAAATATTCTTTTTTTTTCTATACTAAAGGATTTGTTTCCATTTGTGTAATTGGCTGTGTACTTTTCTTTTCTAAAAAAAGTTTTTGGTTAGGGATTTGGTTTTTGGTTTTGTGTTTGTTTTTTCTTTCCTCTCTCAGAAAAAAAAATTTCATGCTTTAAATAAAATCCAAAGACACACCCTTTCACTGCTGATGCAGAAAAAAGGGAAAGGGTTCTTGTTACTTGAGAATTTGTTTCTGATTTAAACAAACAAGACTTAGTTTAATAAAAGAAAGAGAAAAACAAAAGATTCCCAGGTTGTTATGTGCTTCTTCTGCAAGCAGAGAGGCAAATGTTAATGACAATTCCATATACCAAAAGACACATTTTTTACTTCAAAGTTTTGTCCTTGTGTTAGGCAGTCTGAGCAGCGAGTGATCCAGAGCGCAGCCAACAAAGCAGCAGATAGCAGTGTACAGAAAGCAAAAAAGGAACTGTATGTGAGGCACTTGTTTCTGTTAATATCCATATTCCTGTTAACACACACCCTTTCTCATGTAAAAAGAAAAATAAATAAATGGTCTGAACTTTGAAAACTTTGTGCTGCTAAAACATAGATTTTGGAGACAAATAAATAGATGCTTTGCTGTTTCACTTTCATAGCTAAACATCAACAGAAACCATCTCCCCTTGCCCCCAAAGTGTGAAATCCTTCTTCCCTTCGTTTTCTTCCTTATGTTTCAAAAGGGAACTTTGAAGACTGTGAATACAGGTTCCATTGGTCACCTTTCGGGCTTCTTTCCCCAGTGCTGAAGCCACTCATCGACTTTGCAAAAGACTGGAGCATTCCAAGATCTGAAAATGGATTTTTTTTCTTTTTTTCTTTTTTAGCCGGGACTATTTTATTTTTATGAATTTGTTTTTAGTTTAATGAAATAGTAGATCCTGAAATGTTGTACATATTTCTAACTAGGCTGATGCACAGTGCAAATTCCTTTTTTAATTGTTTTTTTTAAGTAGAAATACTAAAGAAAGAATACCATCTAACTATTCATACCAGTATCCAGTTGTAGCATAAGGTGTCAAAAGCAAGTACGCAAAACATTTACTGTTTTAACAAGCTATTTCCTTTTAACAAGAAATCTTGTATTTCTTCCTGTGTTTGAGATGAACATTTTTAAATTTTAAAGTTGTACAGTTTTTTGTTTTCCATTATTTTATCTTGTTTGTAACTCTATGAAATATATATATATATATTTTTTGCCATTTAACTGTTGTATGTTACTCTGTGTCTGTACCATATAGAAAAAAAATTGTTTTTGTTTTTGGTTCTCTATGTGATATCAGTTAACAATGTAACACTAGCTTTACCTGTCAAATTCTGCTAGGTCTTCTCTGAAAACGTTGTTTTTAAAAATGATATTGCTTGGTAATAGTGCAATTTCTATCCTTTTCCCTCCCCCCTCAACTTTTAAGTTCTTTTCTTTATAATTTTGCTGCCCCCTCCCTGATGGTTTGGGTTTTTGTTTTTGTTTTTGTTTTTTTTTTTCATGGAGCTACTATGCCATCCTCCCTCTGTGAGGCAGAGTGACTGTCAGTGTTTTGTTATGCCATGCCTTGAGCTGTGGGTGTTTGGCGACAATAAGGTGGTTGAATAGATTGGCTGAGCACACTTCCACCCACCTAGTGTTCTCAGAGGGGTTATGTGATTGTTTCAACCTGGAGTGGGTTGCACCCTTAATGCTTTCCTCTGCAACTAAACCGCCCACATATATGTTCATTGAAAAAAGTAAGAATAATTCTCAGCACTAACCCAGAAGTAGCAAAGCAGTCAGTGATGGTGAACATTAGAGGTCAAACATGAGTTAGATGTTTGTGGGCTGACAGCCATCGTGGCTATGACCAGTACTATTTACAAAGCATGAATTCACTACAATGCTCAACTGTTTGTTTAGCTTTATCTCACTTGGGGAATTTATTCCTGTCTGCTGCATTGTAGGTAGCTGGGTAGGATATATTTCCACTTGCTTTTTAAATTAGTTCTTCACCTCCATTGACACTCGTTTTTTGGTTTTCTCCCTATAGTGTGGGTTGGTGCTAGACACCAGTCTGACCCACAGAATGGGAGTTATTTCATCCATCTTTCCTCCATCCTTCCAAAAACCACATATCTACACAAGGAAAAATTTAATACATCTAGGAATTTTTTTTTTAATTACAAGCTATTTAAAGAGATGAATGTGGCCAAAGTTTTACACAATTGAAAATAAAGTAAAACAGACGGCATGTGTTTAAACCTGAGTTTATCAGGCATGGCAGGAAGTTGCAGGAGAGAGAGGCAGTGACCCAAGCCAGTGCACTTGATGTTCATGGACATATATTTTTTTTAAATAATAAATTAAAACATTTTAAATAGAAGCATAAATTGAGTTGTTTGTTGGCGCTGAGATACTGCCCACTGTGAAACAAAGCTTTGACTAGTTTTTTGTTTGTTTACTTTCTTCAGGGGGGAGGGGGGCAAGTTTGGGTAGGAAAGAAAGCATAAATGAACGTGACCCTGAGGTGAAGAGGTATATGAACAGCCTTTGCAATGTACAAAAAGAAAAAAAAACAAAAAACAACAAAAAAAATAGAGCAAGTGAAACCAAAAATGATGTTCTTGGTGTTTTTCTATAATGTAGTCTTGTTAGCTTTTTTGTTACTGTAACAATGCTGATCTCGAACTGTACCAAAATACATGGAGACTAACAAACAGAACCACATGGAACTTTCAAACTGAAAAAAAAATTTGTCACAAAAACTTTGTTGTCATAGTTAAGTTGATTGTAGATGGTAATTGAATATACTCCTTTGAAAATATTTCATCAAGTATGTTTCCTGCTCATTGTGATACATTAAAAAAAAAATATGAGCAAAAGCTCCTGTCTCTGTTACCACATTTGTGCACAT